CCCGCCCCCCAACCCCAGTCGCTCAAGCCTGAACATTCCTCAACAACGCCCACACCCCCTCAAATCCGGATATTTGGGCTTCCTAAATCTCTACCTCCTAATCTCTTTCACATGCGGTCCACTCCTTTCTGTCCCCATTGCCAAGGTTGGGCCACCACCACCTATCTTTGGGACAACTTACAGTCTTCTAAGGGGGGTCCTGCCTTCGGTCCGCCCCACCTGGCTCATCTCTTTTCAACAGTTTCTGCGGTCCTCACCTGCCCGAGACAGCAGTCTACAATGCGAACACAGTCATGTCCTTCCCCTTCAGCGGTTCCCCACTGCCCCCAATATGAAAAGGAGTTAGAAACCCCTGCCTTCCCACTCCCACCGAGCACCTTCGCCTTCTGAACTGGCCAGGGGCTCTGTTGCTTGCTCGTTGCTCTCAGACCCTTTGCGCAAGGTGCTCCCTCAACCCAAAATAGAATCTCGGCCCACCCTCTGTCGGTCTTCGCCCCACTGTCAGTTGTTCATTTAACAAATATTCGCTGCTTTTGCCAGGCTATGCAATAAACGCTGGGGTTACGCAAGGGGAGCGCAAAACAAAACAAAACAGAGAACAAACAAAAACCACAACTCCCAAAAGTCCATTAAGACCCCTAGCCACAGGGGGCTTACATCTGAGGGGTTACCGTCCCTTGGCACAAGGTGGAGTATGAAATCCGCCTCTGCCTTCCAGGCTTTTCCAGTGCCAAGACCTGCGGGGCCACCAATTGTGAGTCCCCTCCCGCACTGACTACTCCCTCAACAGGACAGGAGGGAAGCTGAACCTGTCGGGACACCGCGCTGGGCACGCTCAGGTCCCACCGCGCGTGCTCATCGGCGGTCCCTAGCGCGAGTTCGGACAGGCAGCGCCCCCCTCCGACTGTGAGCTGGGACGCTCCCGCACGCTTCCCGGCACCCCTTCAGTCTTCATGGTACACCCCGCCCGCAGGTACCCGGACGGCGGAAGTGAGCCGCGGGGGCGGATCTTGTTGTTACGGGTAACGGAAGTGTGGCGGCGTTGGGTTGAGCGGGCTTTTTGGAAGTTTGTGGCGGAGGTGAGGCCGAGGTGACTGCAGAGCGGCTCGCGAGGTGCTCGGGCTGTGGGACTGGGCCCCTGGGAGAACTTGCAGGACTTATTTTATCCTTACTTAAGGGTTTTGGACTGATAAAGCAATGGAAGCCACTGAAGAGCTTTAAGATGAGGATGGCATGGAGGGAAGATAAGTCACATAATCAGGTTTGTGTTTCAAAAACATCACTTTAGTTGCTGCGTAGAAGGGAACAAGTTAGGAAACGATTGCAGTAGTTCAGGTGAGAGATGGTGGTGGCTTGGGGTAATGTGTCAGTAGTGGAGATGGAGAAAAGTAGACAGATTTGGGAGATATTTAGTAGGTAACATTGACAGGACTTGGTAATGGATGTGGTGAAGGATGAAGGCAAAGTTGTTAAGAATGTTACCTAGGTTTCTGGTCTGAGCAGCTGAGTGGATGATGGTACCATTTATGGAGACGGGAAACACAGGAGGAAGAAGAGGAGGAACAGATTTTCTTTCTACTAGGCTGTACTTCCCCCTTCTATTTTCATAGCTACTCACTGAATTCTATCTGCTTCATGTGCCTCCATTTCATCCCATCTTTTCTGTTCTCCAGTCACCACCCTAGTACAGGTCTTTATCATTTCCACTAAAATAACTTCCAAATGGTCTCTTAGCATTTGCTGTTTCTTCTTACCTTCTCCCCACTTTAATCTGCACAAAGATGCTAGGTTCTGTTTCCTCAAACACTTGCAATCTTGTGAGATTGTCTTTTGCTCAAATTTTTTAATGGTTCTCAGTAATTTACGAAATAGAATCTAAATTCCTTAACCTGTTTACTTCCAGCCTATCTTTCCAGACTTCCTACTCACTATTTTCCTACTTGGATTCTACCTCAGCCATTTTACTCATTTTCCCCCAAAGAAATTTCTCATTTCCCGTATGAATGCCTTTGTTCATGATACCCTTCTCCATAATGTATACAACCTGGTTGTCTGGACTACCTATATTTAATCTCTAAGTTCCAGTTCAAGCTTTCCTCTGCTGCGAAACCTTGACATTTAAGAACACAGTTACATCTTTTACCTTGTTAACTTCTCAGCTTTTCTTTCTTTCTTTCTTCCTTTCTTTTTTTTTTTTTTTTTTTTGAGACAGAGCCTCGCTCTGTCGCCCAGGCTGGAGTGCAGTGGCGTGATCTCCGCTCACTGCAAGCTCCTCCTCCCGGGTTCACGCCATTCTCCTGCCTCAGCCTCCCGAGTAGCTGGGACTATAGGCGCCCGCCACCACGCCCAGCTAATTTTTTTTTGTATTTTTGGTAGAGACGGGGGTTTCACCGTGTTAGCCAAAATGGTCTCGATCTCCTGACTTCGTGATCTGCCCTCCTCAGCCTCCCAAAGTGCTGGGATTACAGGCATGAGCCACGGTGCCGGCCTCTTTTTTTTTTTTTTTTTAAGAGACAGGGTCTTACCTTGTTGCCTAGGCTGGAGTACTGTGGCATGATCATAGCTCACTGCAGCCTCACACTCTTGGGCTCCCCTTCTCACTTGTTTTTATACCATTTAATTGGCACATAGCATTTATAGTGCTATTGGTTTATTCATTTATTTGTCAAATACTTTATTACATGCTTATGGTAATATATAATGTATTACATACTTGATATGCTGTTAAATGGAAGCTTTGTTCTAGGTAGTATGGTGAGTAGATGGTAACAAGTGTGGGCAAAAATTATGAAACCACTTGATTAGAATACAGATTCCTAATAAGGCAATTCCAGGGAATTTTCAGGATTATTTTGGTTAGGTTAAGAATCATCTTGCCACTGAGCTTAAGAAGAAGAAGAAAAAAGAATCAGCTACTTAAAGATAGTCCTAAGTTTGTTGAGCACCCATTGCATAATAGGTATGAAATATTCAGTTAACAGGGAAGGAAAACTTCACCCACCTCTGACGTTTTTCCCTTGTAGTTCTGTGATATGAGCAACAATGGACCAGAAGATTTTATCTCTAGCAGCAGAAAAAACAGCAGACAAACTGCAAGAATTTCTTCAAACCCTGAGAGAAGGTGATGTGAGTATTAGGAAGCATGTTCTGCTAAAAGTCCAGAGACTTGTACCTTTTTCTTTCTTTGCAGTTGACTAATCTCCTTCAGAATCAAGCAGTGAAAGGAAAAGTTGCTGGAGCACTCCTGAGAGCCATCTTCAAAGGTAATAATAATTAATGTCACTTCTGTCTGTCTTTGTTTCTGAACCCCCTGTTTAAAACAATAAGGTTCCCCCTGCTCTGAGGAAGCTGGAACACTTAGGAGACGTAAGATATACACTTGTTGTATCCAGTTGGTGGAATCGGGGGATTTGCAGAAAGAAATAGCGTCTGAGATCATAGGATTACTGATGCTGGAGGTAAGATGGCAAACAAAAACTTTTATTTGGGGCTTGAGATTTCCTTTATCCTGTGAACTTTTAGGCTCACCATTTTCCAGGACCATTATTGGTTGAATTAGCCAATGAGTTTATTAGTGCTGTCAGAGAAGGCAGCCTAGTGAATGGAAAATCTTTGGAGTTACTACCTATCATTCTCACTGCCCTGGCTACGAAAAAGGAAAATCTGGCTTATGGAAAAGGTAATTTTCTTCCGACTTTAGTGGCTTTTTCTAATTCATTGCTCAGTATATTTTGCATTTCTAGGTGTACTGAGTGGGGAAGAATGTAAGAAACAGTTGATTAACACCCTGTGTTCTGGCAGGTGAGTCTTGTTAATATGTATAACTTTCTTAGAAGAAATAAACTTTGTCATTTTCTTCTACCAGGTGGGATCAGCAATATGTAATCCAACTCACCTCCATGTTCAAGTAAGCATCATCTTTTCCCTTTTCTTTGTGTATGTCTATAGCCTTTAGAATCTTTGATCCACAGGGATGTCCCTCTGACTGCAGAAGAGGTGGAATTTGTGGTGGAAAAAGCATTGAGCATGTTCTCCAAGATGAATCTTCAAGAAATACCACCTTTGGTCTATCAGCTTCTGGTTCTCTCCTCCAAGGTACAAATGGAAAATTGTTTCTCCTTAGTTCTGGGAGACCTTACCAATTTTGTATTGTTTTCAGGGAAGCAGAAAGAGTGTTTTGGAAGGAATCATAGCCTTCTTCAGTGCACTAGATAAGCAGCACAATGAGGAACAGAGTGGTGACGAGTGAGTAATATAGTGTAGAAATAAAGATCATTTATAGCTCATAACTTTCTGTTGAATCTTTTAGGCTATTGGATGTTGTCACTGTGCCATCAGGTGAACTTCGTCATGTGGAAGGCACCATTATTCTACACATTGTGTTTGCCATCAAATTGGACTATGAACTAGGCAGAGAACTCGTGAAACACTTAAAGGTAGCATCAAACTTGTAAGGTGATCTGGGTCTTAAATGACTTCCTTTTGGTTGCTCTCTTCTAGGTAGGACAGCAAGGAGATTCCAATAATAACTTAAGTCCCTTCAGCATTGCTCTTCTTCTGTCTGTAACAAGAATACAAAGATTTCAGGACCAGGTATTTTTTTAAAATGCCATTTTGTTTCTTTCTTTTTCATTTATTTTTATTAACTATACTCAAGGTGCTTGATCTTTTAAAGACTTCGGTTGTAAAGAGCTTTAAGGATCTTCAACTCCTCCAAGGCTCAAAATTTCTTCAGAATCTAGTTCCTCATAGATCTTATGTTTCAACCATGATCTTGGAAGTAGTGAAGAATAGGTAAGTTGGTGAACCATATCTCAAAAGGTTTATTCTTTTTTAACTAAGCTTTGTGTTCTTGTAGCGTTCATAGCTGGGACCATGTTACTCAGGGCCTCGTAGAACTTGGTTTCATTTTGATGGATTCATATGGGCCAAAGAAGGTTCTTGATGGAAAAACTATTGAAACCAGCCCAAGTCTTTCTAGAATGCCAAACCAGCATGCATGTAAGCTCGGAGCTAATATCCTGTTGGAAACTTTTAAGGTGAGACACTATTTTGGCAACCACTCCCTAATCAGGAATATTTTATTTATTCTGTTCTTTTTAGATCCATGAGATGATCAGACAAGAAATTTTGGAGCAGGTCCTCAACAGGGTTGTTACCAGAGCATCTTCTCCCATCAGTCATTTCTTAGGTATTCAACTTTGAAAGAATGAATAAAGTTTTTGAGACAACTGATTATAGATTCTGTTTTTCAGACCTGCTTTCAAATATCGTCATGTATGCACCCTTAGTTCTTCAAAGTTGTTCTTCTAAAGTCACAGAAGCTTTTGACTATTTGTCCTTTCTGCCCCTTCAGACTGTACAAAGGCTGCTTAAGGCAGTGCAGGTAAGTCTTCAGATTCCCAAGTAACTTGCCAATGTTCTGTTTTTACCCACTGATTCTTTTTCAGCCCCTTCTCAAAGTCAGCATGTCAATGAGAGACTGCTTGATACTTGTCCTTCGGAAAGCTATGTTTGCCAAGTATGTAGCATCTTTTTCTATCATAGGAAGACACTGTTTGTTAACTTCTCTATTTCTGAGCTAGCCAGCTTGATGCCCGAAAATCTGCAGTTGCTGGGTTTTTGCTGCTCCTGAAGAACTTTAAAGTTTTAGGCAGCCTGTCATCCTCTCAGTGCAGTCAGTCTCTCAGTGTCAGTCAGGTAAGGATTATTTACGTTAACTTGCAGTGTGTGATAGACGTGAATTGGCCTGTCTTCCTTTCAGGTTCATGTGGATGTTCACAGCCATTACAATTCTGTCGCCAATGAAACTTTTTGCCTTGAGATCATGGATAGTTTGAGGAGATGCTTAAGCCAGCAAGCTGATGTTCGACTCATGCTTTATGAGGTAAGTCCGTAGAATGGAAAGAATGTAGCAAAAGTGCTTATTTCTTCTCTTTGATTCCTCTTAGGGGTTTTATGATGTTCTTCGAAGGAACTCTCAGCTGGCTAATTCAGTCATGCAAACTCTGCTCTCACAGGTAAAATACATTTTTATGGATATATGGAAAACCCAAGATGTCTTTTTTTTCTTACTATACACAGTTAAAACAGTTCTATGAGCCAAAACCTGATCTGCTGCCTCCTCTGAAATTAGAAGCTTGTATTCTGACCCAAGGAGATAAGATCTCTCTACAAGAACCACTGGTGAGACTTTTATTCTTCCTTCAACCATTATTAGAGTATTTAATTTACTTATTTTCTCCTACAGGATTATCTGCTGTGTTGTATTCAGCATTGTTTGGCCTGGTATAAGAATACAGTCATACCCTTACAGCAGGGAGAGGAGGAAGAGGAGGAGGAAGAGGCATTCTACGAAGACCTAGATGATATATTGGAGTCCATTACTAATAGAATGATTAAGAGTGAGCTGGAAGACTTTGAACTGGTAATTGCTAAGTCCTCAGCTGTATTGAATGATAGCTTGTTAATTTTTATCTTGTGTCTTTTAGGATAAATCAGCAGATTTTTCTCAGAGCACCAGTATTGGCATAAAAAATAATATCTGTGCTTTTCTTGTGATGGGAGTTTGTGAGGTTTTAATAGAATACAATTTCTCCATAAGTAGTTTCAGGTAAGGTTTTGCTATAACTCCATTTGTAATTTGTCCTTAGCGGTCTCTTTTTTGTTTTTTACAGTAAGAATAGGTTTGAGGACATTCTGAGCTTATTTATGTGTTACAAAAAACTCTCTGACATTCTTAATGAAAAAGCGGGTAAAGCCAAAACTAAAATGGCCAACAAGACAAGTGATAGTCTTTTGTCCATGAAATTTGTGTCCAGTCTTCTCACTGCTCTTTTCAGGTAAGGTTCTGCTAGAGTGCTTAAAGACAGCCCTTTTTCTTTCTCTCTCTCTGTCTCTCTCTAGGGATAGTATCCAAAGCCACCAAGAAAGCCTTTCTGTTCTCAGGTCCAGCAATGAGTTTATGCGCTATGCAGTGAATGTAGCTCTGCAGAAAGTACAGCAGCTAAAGGAAACAGGGCATGTGAGTGGCCCTGATGGCCAAAACCCAGAAAAGATCTTTCAGAACCTCTGTGACATAACTCGGTAAGCCACTCCCACCCCTTAGAAACTTATTCTTTAAAAACAATACCACTTTCTCCTGCTTCAGAGTCTTGCTATGGAGATACACTTCAATTCCTACTTCAGTGGAAGAGTCGGGAAAGAAAGAGAAAGGAAAGAGCATCTCACTGCTGTGCTTGGAGGGTTTACAGAAAATATTCAGTGCTGTGCAACAGTTCTATCAGCCCAAGATTCAGCAGTTTCTCAGAGCTCTGGGTAAGCATTGCAGTATCAATAAATAGGCTTGAAAAGAAGACAAGAGTTTCTTTTCCATTCCTAGATGTCACAGATAAGGAAGGAGAAGAGAGAGAAGATGCAGATGTCAGTGTCACTCAGAGAACAGCATTCCAGATCCGGCAATTTCAGGTGAGAAGCCTTGCAAAGCTGCTGTACTGGCCCATTGCTTGCTGTGTGTGCCTTCCTTTCTCAGAGGTCCTTGTTGAATTTACTTAGCAGTCAAGAGGAAGATTTTAATAGCAAAGAAGCCCTCCTGCTAGTCACGGTTCTTACCAGTTTGTCCAAGTTACTGGAGCCCTCCTCTCCTCAGGTACTAGTACCGCTAACTTAATCCCATTTAGCTTTCTTTAATATCTGAATGATCTCTAATTTAGTTTGTGCAGATGTTATCCTGGACATCAAAGATTTGCAAGGAAAACAGCCGGGGTAAGTTTACTGCCATGTTTTCCTAAAGGCTTACCTTTTAATTTGCTTTTCTTCCTATTCCTAGAGGATGCCTTGTTTTGCAAGAGCTTGATGAACTTGCTCTTCAGCCTGCATGTTTCGTATAAGAGTCCTGTCATTCTGCTGCGTGACTTGTCCCAGGATATCCACGGGCATCTGGGAGATATAGACCAGGTACTATAATGAGCCTTCAGTACAATACCCTGTCATTAGGTCTCACCTCTCTTCTTTTCCCCAGGATGTAGAGGTGGAGAAAACAAACCACTTTGCAATAGTGAATTTGAGAACGGCTGCCCCCACTGTCTGTGTAAGTGTTGTACCTGAGCCATGGGGAATAGCAGTGAATCACACCAGGCACTCTTTTCTTTCAGTTACTTGTTCTGAGTCAGGCCGAGAAGGTTCTAGAAGAAGTGGACTGGCTAATCACCAAGCTTAAGGGACAAGTGAGCCAAGAAACCTTATCAGGTAAGATAAGTTCAACTGGGATTCCAGGAATTGGTTTGAATGTGCCAATTTTATTTCCCTTTAGAAGAGGCCTCTTCTCAGGCAACCCTACCAAATCAGCCTGTTGAGAAAGCTATCATCATGCAACTGGGAACTCTGCTTACATTTTTCCACGAGCTGGTGCAGACAGCTCTGCCATCAGGCAGCTGTGTGGACACCTTGTTAAAGGACTTGTGCAAAATGTACACCACACTTACAGCCCTTGTCAGATATGTGAGTATTTGAGACAAGCAGATTCGCCCCACGTCTACTAAATCTAGGAATCTTTTTTTATTAGTATCTCCAGGTGTGTCAGAGCTCCGGAGGAATTCCAAAAAATATGGAAAAGCTGGTGAGTTGAGAATGCCTTTCCTAGGAATGGGGTTACATTGGTTTCCTTCTCCCTTGTTGTGCAGGTGAAGCTGTCTGGTTCTCATCTGACCCCCCTGTGTTATTCTTTCATTTCTTACGTACAGGTAAGAGATTCAGAGGCAGTACCCAATAGGTCAGGAATAAGAGAATGTGTTTCTATTTCTTTAGAATAAGAGTAAGAGCCTGAACTATACGGGAGAGAAAAAGGAGAAACCTGCTGCCGTTGCCACAGCCATGGTAAGCTGCTGACACTGACCGTTAAAATATGCTGAAATTTAAGTCTTATGTTCTTTGCCCTTAGGCCAGAGTTCTTCGGGAAACCAAGCCAATCCCTAACCTCATCTTTGCCATAGAACAGTATGAAAAATTTCTCATCCACCTTTCTAAGAAGTCCAAGGTAAACATTCTCTTATTATGTGCTACCATTCCGGAGATGTCCCATGCTTACAATCTTGTCATAGGTGAACCTGATGCAGCACATGAAGCTCAGCACCTCACGAGACTTCAAGATCAAAGGAAACATCCTAGACATGGTTCTTCGAGAGGATGGTGAAGATGAAAATGAAGAGGTCAGTGCTGGCTTCTGTCTGGAGCCCAGCCACACGTTAGAGCATTAATTCTTTCCCCTTCTAGGGCACTGCATCAGAGCATGGGGGACAGAACAAAGAACCAGCCAAGAAGAAAAGGAAAAAATAAATGAAATGCCTGAGTTAATGTGAACTTTGGGGCTTCTGCTTCATTTTTACCCAACAAGCAACAATGCCCCTTGTCCTGTAGTCCACACCGATGTTGGCATCTTGGTTCTGAACCCACTGAATTCAACTGCACCTTCAGTTAGAAGGAATCTTCTTGGCAGGTCCTGCTACTGAAAAATGGCTGGCCTTAGGCAAGCCCTTTTGCAAAAAGCACAGCTGAAAGCCTGAGTTTGGGAGCCTGCACCACCCCGATGAAGCTCCACGGGAGCAAATACAGAGCCTCCAGGCAGTGCTATGGTCCAGGCTGGCTTCGTTTTTCCAAGGAGCCTTTGGTGAGTTCAATTATCTGGTAAATATCCAGCGCTTCACCTGAAAGATAGTGCAAATTGGTTAGGATGCCACCTCAAGAACTGTAACTGAGAGCTCAGAAGTGAGCAAAGGAGCTTAATGCTAAGGTCAAAAGGAGAGTGAAAGGTTGAGAACAATTGCCACGAACGGTAATGTTACATGTTAGGAGGGTCTGTTTTCTTTTTATATAAGTGTGTCTTAGATATATTTTAAATAGAAAATAAGCTTTCTGATTTACTTGTTTGGTATTTAAAGCACAGTTTGTTTTTCTGTCACCTATAGAGTGCAAGAATGCACTCTATAGAATAAATTATCTTTAAACATTTCTTCTGTGGTTGAAGTAGGGGACAGGTACAGGTAGAATATTTGAAGCTCTGCTGCCTTCATTTCTGAAACATCATATCACATTCACTCTGGACACAGGGCACCTTATAAACTGAAATTAGCCTAGAATATAGCCTGAGTCAAGAGTGGATTCTCTGGGG